CCCCCAGACCTCAGTTTACCCACTGGCGACACAGGGGTGCCTGCCTGTGCCCTCCCGGGCCGGGGCAAGCAGTGGTGGGCCCAGTGGTCTCGTAGTCTGGGGTCGGTGTGAGTTCCGGTTCTCCAGGCTTTTTTCCAGACAACTGCTGGGATTGGTGGGCGAGACCAAGGCTCATCAAAGGCACAGCCTTGGGGGCAGGATCCCCACCATGAGTCAGAGGTAGTTCTGGGGAGCCTGGGCAGGCTGTCACCTCCTCAGCTGTCAGGCCCGAGGTCCTCATGTGGTCCCCAGGAGAAGGGGCAGACGGCCACTTCCGGCCACCAGCCAGCTCCCTGTGTGCCTGATTCCGTAACATGTCCCCTGGCTGGGCATGTACTCCCCAAGTTCTAATTACATGTAACTGCAGAGAAGGGCTCAGCCTGGGAAAAGGATGGGCATAGGGGGTGGTTGGGGGCTGGGGCCTCTGACACAGCTCCATGAGCCCGGCCAAGAGTCCCACACAAGTCAGTGGCCCCCCCGGACCCTGAAGGATCCCACATCCTCCCTGCCCTCGGGGAGGCCCCTTTCTGGGGTCAGGCCTGGAAGCTGCCCCAGAGCTTGGGCCCCAGGAATGGGTTGGTCCTCCCAGCGTAACGTGAGCCTGATCAGGCCTGGGGACCTGCTCAGCGGGTGTCTGGGGGCCCATGGCGGGCTAAGGAGCCTGACCAGACTTGCTTCTGGCAGGACACCCCTCCCCCGGCCACCCTGGGCTCGCCCCTCTAGTAGCTGCATGTGTTCCCCGGGTGTGTGTTGGCATTCAGGCTACAGGGCTGCCTCATCCTGAAGAAGGCTGCGTTTACCCAGGGAGCCATAAAGAGATGACCTCCGATAACCTGAATCAATATTTCCCCATTGGGGCTCGGGCCCCCGCAGCTGTCTTCTTGATCATCTGGCAGATGCCACACCCACCCTTGGCCCTCCCCTGCCTTCCTGCCCTCCTACCCTCCTGCCAGGACATATAAGGACCAGACCCCTGCCCCCGGGCGCAACCCACACCGCCCCTGCCAGCCACCATGGGGCTGCCACTAGCCCGCCTGGCGGCTGTGTGCCTGGCCCTGTCTTTGGCAGGGGGCTCGGAGCTCCAGACAGGTGAGAGAGCAGACACAGGGGTCTGGGGCCTGCACTCACCCCTCATTCCCCGCTGCTCCCTCAGAGGGCAGAACCCGAAACCACGGCCACAACGTCTGCAGCACCTGGGGCAACTTCCACTACAAGACCTTCGACGGGGACGTCTTCCGCTTCCCCGGCCCCTGCGACTACAACTTCGCCTCCGACTGCCGAGGCTCCTACAAGGAATTTGCTGTGCACCTGAAGCGGGGTCCGGGCCAGGCTGAGGCCCCCGCCGGGGTGGAGTCCATCCTGCTGACCATCAAGGATGACACCATCTACCTCACCCGCCACCTGGCTGTGCTTAACGGGGCCGTGTGAGTGTGGTCGGTGGCACCCCTCCCACATCACCCAAGAGTGACCCCGATGTGCCTCCGCCAGGGTCAGCACCCCGCACTACAGCCCCGGGCTGCTCATTGAGAAGAGCGATGCCTACACCAAAGTCTACTCCCGCGCCGGCCTCACCCTCATGTGGAACCGGGAGGATGCACTCATGGTGCTCAGGGGTCCCCGGACTCGTGGGGCTGGGAGGCCAGCTCACCTGCTCCCTCCCGCAACAGCTGGAGCTGGACACTAAGTTCCGGAACCACACCTGTGGCCTCTGCGGGGACTACAACGGCCTGCAGAGCTATTCAGAATTCCTCTCTGACGGTGAGGCCCGGAGGGCTTGGAGGGGGCAGGGTGGAGCCCTAGCTGAAGGGCCGTGCATCCCCAGGCGTGCTCTTCAGTCCCCTGGAGTTTGGGAACATGCAGAAGATCAACCAGCCCGATGTGGTGTGTGAGGATCCCGAGGAGGAGGTGGCCCCCGCATCCTGCTCCGAGCACGTGAGTCCCCTCGGTCCGGGGTGGGGGTCCTGGAATAGCATGCTCACCCTGCGTCTGTCCCCAGCGCGCCGAGTGTGAGAGGCTGCTGACCGCCGAGGCCTTCGCGGACTGTCAGGACCTGGTGCCGCTGGAGCCGTATCTGCGCGCCTGCCAGCAGGACCGCTGCCGGTGCCCGGGCGGTGACACCTGCGTCTGCAGCACCGTGGCCGAGTTCTCCCGCCAGTGCTCCCACGCCGGCGGCCGGCCCGGGAACTGGAGGACCGCCACGCTCTGCCGTAAGCCCCGGCGCCTTGTGGGCAGGGGACCCTCACCCTCACTGCGTGGCCTCTGCGGTTCCAGCCAAGACCTGCCCCGGGAACCTGGTGTACCTGGAGAGCGGCTCGCCCTGCATGGACACCTGCTCACACCTGGAGGTGAGCAGCCTGTGCGAGGAGCACCGCATGGACGGCTGTTTCTGCCCAGAAGGTGCGTGTGGAGGATGGCCCCGCCCTGGCACTCCGGGGTGACATCGCCTCCCTGGCTGTCCCAGGCACCGTATATGACGACATCGGGGACAGTGGCTGCGTTCCTGTGAGCCAGTGCCACTGCAGGCTGCACGGACACCTGTACACACCGGGCCAGGAGATCACCAATGACTGCGAGCAGTGGTGAGTCCCGGGGCCAGGGCTGGGCACAGCAGGAGCCCTGACCCTGTGCCCCGCTGCCCAACAGTGTCTGTAACGCTGGCCGCTGGGTGTGCAAAGACCTGCCCTGCCCCGGCACCTGTGCCCTGGAAGGCGGCTCCCACATCACCACCTTCGATGGGAAGACGTACACCTTCCACGGGGACTGCTACTATGTCCTGGCCAAGGTAGGCTGCCCAGGGTCTGGGGCATGGGGCAGCAGCAGCTGCACTGCCTCTTGCCCCATCACAGGGTGACCACAACGATTCCTACGCTCTCCTGGGCGAGCTGGCCCCCTGTGGCTCCACAGACAAGCAGACCTGCCTGAAGACGGTGGTGCTGCTGGCTGACAAGAAGAAGAATGTGAGTGGTCCTGCCCCCTCCTTCTGGAGCCCTCAGCCCTGAGCAACCTCGGCCTTCCCTGCAGGTGGTGGTCTTCAAGTCCGATGGCAGTGTACTGCTCAACGAGCTGCAGGTGAACCTGCCCCACGTGACCGGTGAGTTGCGCCCCAGGGAGGGGCCCGGGCCCTACCGTGTCCCTCATCGTGCCCCTGCCCACAGCGAGCTTCTCTGTCTTCCGCCCGTCTTCCTACCACATCATGGTGAGCATGGCCATTGGCGTCCGGCTGCAGGTGCAGCTGGCCCCAGTCATGCAACTCTTTGTGACACTGGACCAGGCCTCCCAGGGGCAGGTGCAGGGTAAGTGGCCCCACCGGGGTTGCCCCAACAAAAGACTCTTCCCAACCCTGTCCTGGCCCCTCAGGCCTCTGCGGGAACTTCAACGGCCTGGAAGGTGACGACTTCAAGACGGCCAGCGGGCTGGTGGAGGCCACGGGGGCCGGCTTTGCCAACACCTGGAAGGCACAGTCAACCTGCCATGACAAGCTGGACTGGTTGGACGATCCCTGCTCCCTGAACATCGAGAGCGGTGAGGCTCGGCAACACGGGCGCCCCCACCTACCCCGCTGAAGTTCCGATCCCCCACTCCCCAGCCAACTACGCCGAGCACTGGTGCTCCCTCCTGAAGAAGACAGAGACCCCCTTTGGCAGGTGCCACTCGGCTGTGGACCCTGCTGAGTATTACAAGGTGGGTGGGACCCACACCCCCAGGCCCCCATGTCACTGCCCGTCCACCTTGCTCTGTCGCCCAGAGGTGCAAATATGACACGTGTAACTGTCAGAACAATGAGGACTGCCTGTGCGCCGCCCTGTCCTCCTACGCGCGCGCCTGCACCGCCAAGGGCGTCATGCTGTGGGGCTGGCGGGAGCATGTCTGCAGTGAGTGCCGTCCCCGTGGGCTGCATCCTGGGCGTCCCTCACACCACCCCGTGGTCCTCTGCAGACAAGGATGTGGGCTCCTGCCCCAACTCGCAGGTCTTCCTGTACAACCTGACCACCTGCCAGCAGACCTGCCGCTCCCTCTCCGAGGCCGACAGCCACTGTCTCGAGGGCTTTGCGCCTGTGGACGGCTGCGGCTGCCCTGACCACACCTTCCTGGACGAGAAGGGCCGCTGCGTACCCCTGGCCAAGTGCTCCTGTTACCACCGCGGTCTCTACCTGGAGGCGGGGGACGTGGTCGTCAGGCAGGAAGAACGATGGTGGGTACCTGCTCGGGGGTCAGGTGTGGCGTTGGGCCCCGCTCATCCCTGGCCTTTTCCACAGTGTGTGCCGGGATGGGCGGCTGCACTGTAGGCAGATCCGGCTGATCGGCCAGAGTAAGTGGCACTGCCCCGGCCACCCCTCCCCAGCTGGAGCTGAGGTGGCCCCTCCGTCCCACAGGCTGCACGGCCCCAAAGATCCACATGGACTGCAGCAACCTGACTGCACTGGCCACCTCGAAGCCCCGAGCCCTCAGCTGCCAGACGCTGGCCGCCGGCTATGTGCGTGTTGGGGGCGCTGCTGTGGGCGGGCAACCCCTGAACCCCACTCTCTGGCTGTCCCCAGTACCACACAGAGTGTGTCAGTGGCTGTGTGTGCCCCGACGGGCTGATGGATGACGGCCGGGGTGGCTGCGTGGTGGAGAAGGAATGCCCTTGCGTCCATAACAACGACCTGTATTCTTCCGGCGCCAAGATCAAGGTGGACTGCAATACCTGGTAAGCTGGCCCGGCCTGTCCTGGCTGCCTCCGTCCCTTCAGGCTCCTCTCCTGTCCTCCTCAGCACCTGCAAGAGAGGACGCTGGGTGTGCACCCAGGCTGTGTGCCATGGCACCTGCTCCATTTACGGGAGTGGCCACTACATCACCTTTGACGGGAAGTACTACGACTTTGACGGACACTGCTCCTACGTGGCTGTTCAGGTGTGGTCACGGGCACTGCCTGGTCGGGCTGCGTCCTGGCTGACCTTGCCCTCCTGGCCCCCAGGACTACTGCGGCCAGAACTCCTCACTGGGCTCATTCAGCATCATCACCGAGAACGTCCCCTGTGGCACTACGGGCGTCACCTGCTCCAAGGCCATCAAGATCTTCATGGGGGTGAGTGCTGCTGGCCCTGGGGACGCGTGAGCCCAGCCAGTGACTGGGCCTCTCCTCCGGGCAGAGGACGGAGCTGAAGTTGGAAGACAAGCACCGTGTGGTGATCCAGCGTGATGAGGGTCACCACGTGGCCTACACCACGCGGGAGGTGGGCCAGTACCTGGTGGTGGAGTCCAGCACGGGCATCATCGTCATCTGGGACAAGAGGACCACCGTGTTCATCAAGCTGGCTCCCTCCTACAAGGTGGGCTGCCTCCCTGCCTGCCCTGCCCCCTCTTTGGAGCCCCTGTGATGCTTGTCTCTTGCAGGGCACCGTGTGTGGCCTGTGTGGGAACTTTGACCACCGCTCCAACAACGACTTCACCACGCGGGACCACATGGTGGTGAGCAGCGAGCTGGACTTCGGGAACAGCTGGAAGGAGGCCCCCACCTGCCCAGATGTGAGCACCAACCCCGAGCCCTGCAGCCTGAACCCGCACCGCCGCTCCTGGGCCGAGAAGCAGTGCAGCATCCTCAAAAGCAGCGTGTTCAGCATCTGCCACAGCAAGGTGGGCTGGCCGGGCCATGGTGGGGCAAGTAGGGGCCCAGGACAGACCAGGGTGTTCTCCCCAGGTGGACCCCAAGCCCTTCTACGAGGCCTGTGTGCACGACTCGTGCTCCTGTGACACGGGTGGGGACTGTGAGTGCTTCTGCTCTGCCGTGGCCTCCTACGCCCAGGAGTGTACCAAAGAGGGGGCCTGCGTGTTCTGGAGGACGCCGGACCTGTGCCGTAAGAGCCTGCCCGAACTGCACTCAGGGCCGCTGCGTCTGACCCTGGCCCTGTCTCCCCCAAGCCATATTCTGCGACTACTACAACCCTCCGCATGAGTGTGAGTGGCACTATGAGCCATGTGGGAACCGGAGCTTCGAGACCTGCAGGACCATCAATGGCATCCACTCCAACATCTCCGTGTCCTACCTGGAGGGTGAGCAGGGTGGGGCGGGCTTCAGCGGGGGTGTGGTCCCAACCCTATGCCCTGTGTCCACCAGGCTGCTACCCCCGGTGCCCCAAGGACAGGCCCATCTATGAGGAGGATCTGAAGAAGTGTGTCACTGCAGACAAGTGTGGCTGCTATGTCGAGGACACCCACTACCCACCTGGAGCATCGGTTCCCACCGAGGAGACCTGCAAGTCCTGGTACCTAAGCCCACGTGGCAGGGGGCCTGGGGGTGGGACTTGTAGCCATGTGCTTGCTTTGCAGCGTGTGTACCAACTCCTCCCAAGTCGTCTGCAGGCCGGAGGAAGGTAAGCTGCCCTCTGCTGCCAGCCCTGCGGTGGAGGTGATTCTTGGCCTCACCCTCACCCCCAGGAAAGATTCTTAACCAGACCCAGGATGGCGCCTTCTGCTACTGGGAGATCTGTGGCCCCAACGGGACGGTGGAGAAGCACTTCAACATCTGTTCCATTACGACACGCCCGTCCACCCTGACCACCTTCACCACCATCACCCTCCCCACCACCCCCACCACCTTCACCACTACCACCACCACCACCACCCCGACCTCCAGCACAGGTAAGGCCCCCTGGTTCCCTCCATGCTTCCTCTGATATCCTCTTTTCTTCCTGCTTTATTGCAGTTTTATCAACAACTCCGAGTAAGTGACGGTGATGATATTCATGATGACAATGAGAGACAAGAACTTGGTTTTGCTTCCCTAGAGCTGTGCTGCCTCTGGTCTGACTGGATCAATGAGGACCACCCCAGCAGTGGCAGCGACGACGGTGACCGAGAAACATTTGATGGGGTCTGCGGGGCCCCTGAGGACATCGAGTGCAGGTCGGTCAAGGATCCCCACCTCAGCTTGGAGCAGCTAGGCCAGAAGGTGCAGTGTGATGTCTCTGTTGGGTTCATTTGCAAGAATGAAGACCAGTTTGGAAATGGACCATTTGGACTGTGTTACGACTACAAGATACGTGTCAATTGTTGCTGGCCCATGGATAAGTGTATCACCACTCCCAGCCCTCCAACTACCACTCCCAGCCCTCCACCAACCAGCACGACCACCCTTCCACCAACCACCACCCCCAGCCCTCCAACCACCACCACAACCACCCCTCCACCAACCACCACCCCCAGCCCTCCAATAACCACCACGACCACCCCTCCACCAACCACCACTCCCAGCCCTCCAATAAGCACCACAACCACCCCTCCACCAACCACCACTCCCAGCCCTCCAACCACCACTCCCAGCCCTCCAACCACCACTCCCAGCCCTCCAACAACCACCACAACCACCCCTCCACCAACCACCACTCCCAGCCCTCCAACGACTACGCCCATCACTCCACCAGCCAGCACTACCACCCTTCCACCAACCACCACTCCCAGCCCTCCAACAACCACCACAACCACCCCTCCACCAACCACCACTCCCAGTCCTCCAACGACTACGCCCATCACTCCACCAACCAGCACTACTACCCTTCCACCAACCACCACTCCCAGCCCTCCACCAACCACCACAACCACCCCTCCACCAACCACCACTCCCAGCCCTCCAACAACCACCACTCCCAGTCCTCCAACAATCACCACAACCACCCCTCCACCAACCACCACTCCCAGCCCTCCAACAACCACCACGACCACCCTTCCACCAACCACCACTTCCAGCCCTCTAACAACTACTCCTCTACCTCCATCAATAACTCCTCCTACATTTTCACCATTCTCAACGACAACCCCTACTACCCCATGCGTGCCTCTCTGCAATTGGACTGGCTGGCTGGATTCTGGAAAACCCAACTTTCACAAACCAGGTGGAGACACAGAATTGATTGGAGACGTCTGTGGACCAGGCTGGGCAGCTAACATCTCTTGCAGAGCCACCATGTATCCTGATGTTCCCATTGGACAGCTTGGACAAACAGTGGTGTGTGATGTCTCTGTGGGGCTGATATGCAAAAATGAAGACCAAAAGCCAGGTGGGGTCATCCCTATGGCCTTCTGCCTCAACTACGAGATCAACGTTCAGTGCTGTGAGTGTGTCACCCAACCCACCACCATGACAACCACCACCACAGAGAACCCAACTCCGACACCAATCACCACCACCACTACGGTGACCCCAACCCCAACACCCACCAGCACACAGAGTACAACACCAACACCCATCACCACCACCAATACGGTAACCCCAACCCCAACCCCCACTGGCACACAGACCCCAACCCCGACACCCATCACCACCACCACCACTATGGTGACCCCAACACCAACAATCACCAGCACACAGACCCCAACCCCGACACCCATCACCACCACTACGGTGACCCCAACCCCAACACCCACCAGCACACAGAGAACAACACCGACATCCATCACCACCACCACCACGGTGACCCCAACCCCAACACCCACCGGCACACAGACCCCAACCACGACACCCATCACCACCACCACCACGGTGACCCCAACCCCAACACCCACCGGCACACAGACCCCAACAACGACACCCATCACCACCACCACCATGGTGACCCCAACCCCAACACCCACTGGAACACAGACCCAAACCCCAACACCCATCACCACCACCACTACGGTGACCCCAACCCCTACACCCACCGGCACACAGACCCCAACATCGACACCCATCAGCACCACCACTACGGTGACCCCAACACCAACACCCACCGGCACACAGACCCCAACCCTGACACCCATCACCACCACCACTACGGTGACCCCAACCCCAACACCCACCGGCACACAGACCCCAACCACGACACCCATCACCACCACCACTACGGTGACCCCAACCCCAACACCCACCGGCACAAAGAGTACAACCCCGACATCCATCACCACCACCACTATGGTGACCCCAACCCCACCACCCACTGGCACACAGACCCCAACCACGACACCCATCACCACCACCACTACGGTGACCCCAACCCCAACACCCACCGGCACACAGACCCCAACCCCGACACCCATCACCACCACCACCACGGTGACCCCAACCCCAACACCCACCGGCACACAGACCCCAACATCGACACCCATCACCACCAACACTACGGTGACCCCAACCCCAACACCAACCGGCACACCGAGTACAACCCTGACACCCATCACCACCACCACTATGGTGACCCCAACCCCAACACCCACCGGCACACAGACCCCAACATCGACACCCATCAGCACCACCACTACGGTGACCCCAACCTCAACACCCACCGGCACACAGACCCCAACCCCGACACCCATCTCCACCACCACTACGGTGACCCCAACCCCGACACCCATCTCCACCACCACTACAGTGACCCCAACCCCAACACCCACCGGCACACAGACCCCAACCATGACACCCATCACCACCACCACCACGGTGACCCCAACCCCAACACCCACCGGCACACAGACCCCAACAACGACACCCATCAGCACCACCACCACAGTGACCCCAACCCCAACACCCACCGGCACACAGACCCCAACATCGACACCCATCACCACCACCACTACGGTGACCCCAACCCCAACACCCACCGGCACACAGACCCCAACCACGACACCCATCACCACCACCACCACGGTGACCCCAACCCCAACACCCACCGGCACACAGAGTACAACCCTGACACCCATCACCACCACCACCACGGTGACACCAACCCCAACACCCACCGGCACACAGACCCCAACCCCGACACCCATCTCCACCACCACTACGGTGACCCCAACCCCAACACCCACCGGCACACAGACCCCAACCACGACACCCATCACCACCACCACCACGGTGACCCCAACCCCAACACCCACCGGCACACAGACCCCAACAACGACACCCATCAGCACCACCACCACGGTGACCCCAACCCCAACACCCACCGGCACACAGACCCCAACATCGACACCCATCACCACCACCACTACGGTGACCCCAACCCCAACACCCACCGGCACACAGACCCCAACCACGACACCCATCACCACCACCACCACGGTGACCCCAACCCCAACACCCACTGGCACACAGGCCCCAACCCCAACAGCCATCACCACCACCACTACGGTGACCCCAACCCCAACACCCACCGGCACACAGACCCCAACAACGACACCCATCACCACCACCACCATGGTGACCCCAACCCCAACACCCACCGGCACACAGACCCCAACATCGACACCCATCACCACCACCACTACGGTGACCCCAACCCCAACACCCACCGGCACACAGACCCCAACCCCGACACCCATCTCCACCACCACTACGGTGACCCCAACCCCAACACCCACCGGCACACAGACCCCAACCATGACACCCATCACCACCACCACCACGGTGACCCCAACCCCAACACCCACCGGCACACAGACCCCAACAACGACACCCATCAGCACCACCACCACGGTGACCCCAACCCCAACACCCACCGGCACACAGACCCCAACATCGACACCCATCACCACCACCACTACGGTGACCCCAACCCCAACACCCACCGGCACACAGACCCCAACCCCGACACCCATCACCACCACCACCACGGTGACCCCAACCCCAACACCCACCGGCACACAGACCCCAACATCGACACCCATCACCACCACCACTACGGTGACCCCAACCCCAACACCCACCGGCACACAGACCCCAACCACGACACCCATCACCACCACCACCACGGTGACCCCAACCCCAACACCCACCGGCACACAGAGTACAACCCTGACACCCATCACCACCACCACCACGGTGAACACCAACCCCCAACACCCACCGGCACACAAACTGACACCCATCACCACCACCACCACGGTGAACACCAACCCCCAACACCCACCGGCACACAAAACCCCAACAATCACCACCACCACCACGGTGAACACCAACCCCCAACACCCACCGGCACACAAAACCCCAACATCAACACCCATCACCACCCACCACTACAACCCCCAACACCCACCGGCACACAAAACCCCAACATCAACACCCATCACCACCCACCACTACGGTTGACCCCAACCCCCAAAACACAAAACCCCAACATCAACACCCATCACCACCCACCACTACGGTTGACCCCAACCCCCAAAACCCACCGGCACACCATCAACACCCATCACCACCCACCACTACGGTTGACCCCAACCCCCAAAACCCACCGGCACACAGACCCCAACCCCCACCACCCACCACTACGGTTGACCCCAACCCCCAAAACCCACCGGCACACAGACCCCAACCCCAACACCCATTCTCCACCACCAATAACGGGTGACCCCAACCCCCGGCACACAGACCCCAACCCCAACACCCATTCTCCACCACCAATAACGGGTGACCCCAACCCCAACAACCCACCGGCAACCCCAACACCCATTCTCCACCACCAATAACGGGTGACCCCAACCCCAACAACCCACCGGCACACAGACCCCAACCATGACACCCACCAATAACGGGTGACCCCAACCCCAACAACCCACCGGCACACAGACCCCAACCATGACACCCATCACCACCACCACCACGGTGACCCCAACCCCAACACCCACCGGCACACAGACCCCAACATCGACACCCATCACCACCACCACTACGGTGACCCCAACCCCAACACCCACCGGCACACAGACCCCAACCATGACACCCATCACCACCACCACCACGGTGACCCCAACCCCAACACCCACTGGCACACAGGCCCCAACCCCAACAGCCATCACCACCACCACTACGGTGACCCCAACCCCAACACCCACCGGCACACAGACCCCAACCACGACACCCATCACCACCACCACCACGGTGACCCCAACCCCAACACCCACCGGCACACAGAGTACAACCCTGACACCCATCACCACCACCACCACGGTGACACCAACCCCAACACCCACCGGCACACAGACCCCAACCCCGACACCCATCTCCACCACCACTACGGTGACCCCAACCCCAACACCCACCGGCACACAGACCCCAACCATGACACCCATCACCACCACCACCACGGTGACCCCAACCCCAACACCCACCGGCACACAGACCCCAACAACGACACCCATCAGCACCACCACCACGGTGACCCCAACCCCAACACCCACCGGCACACAGACCCCAACATCGACACCCATCACCACCACCACTACGGTGACCCCAACCCCAACACCCACCGGCACACAGACCCCAACCACGACACCCATCACCACCACCACCACGGTGACCCCAACCCCAACACCCACTGGCACACAGGCCCCAACCCCAACAGCCATCACCACCACCAGTACGGTGACCCCAACCCCAACACCCACCGGCACACAGACCCCAACCACGACACCCATCACCACCACCACTACGGTGACACCAACCCCAACACCCACCGGCACACAGTCCCCAACCCCAACAGCCATCACCACCACCACTACGGTGACCCCAACCCCAACACCCACCGGCACACAGACCCCAACATTGACGCCCATCACCACCACCACTACGGTGACCCCAACCCCAACACCCACCGGCACACAGACCCCAACCCCGACACCCATCTCCACCACCACTACGGTGACCCCAACCCCAACACCCACCGGCACACAGACCCCAACCACGACACCCATCACCACCACCACCACGGTGACCCCAACCCCGACACCCACCGGCACACAGACCCCAACCACGGTACTCATCACCACCACCACTACGATGACCCCAACCCCAACACCCACCAGCACAAAGAGTACAACCGTGACACCCATCACCACCACAACTACGGTGACCGCAACCCCAACACCCACCGGCACACAGACCCCAACCATGATACCCATCAGCACCACCACTACGGTGACCCCAACCCCAACACCCACCACTGGAAGCACGGGGCCCCCCACCCACACAAGCACAGCACCGATTGCTGAGTTGACCACATCCAATCCTCCGCCTGAGTCCTCAACCCCTCAGACCTCTCGGTCCACCTCTTCCCCTCTCACGGAGTCAACCACCCTTCTGAGTACCCTACCACCTGCCATTGAGATGACCAGCACGGCCCCACCCTCCACACCCACGGCACCCACGACCACGAGCGGAGGCCACACACTGTCTCCACCGCCCAGCACCACCACGTCCCCTCCAGGTAAGCAGAGCCGCTTGGTTCCTCTGGCCTGGTCAGCCCTCACTGGTGTCTCCTGCTCTCACAGGCACCCCCACTCGCGGTACCACGACTGGGTCATCTTCAGCCCCCACCCCCAGCACTGTGCAGACGACCACCACCAGTGCCTGGACCCCCACGCCGACCCCACTCTCCACACCCAGCATCATCAGGACCACAGGCCTGAGGCCCTACCCTTCCTCTGTGCTTATCTGCTGTGTCCTGAACGACACCTACTACGCACCAGGTACTCAGGCTGTTCACATCCTGTGCTTGGGTCGGTGTGATCGTGGGTCTGTCTCCCTTCGCAGGTGAGGAGGTGTACAACGGCACATACGGAGACACCTGTTATTTCGTCAACTGCTCACTGAGCTGTACGTTGGAGTTCTATAACTGGTCCTGCCCATCCACGCCCTCCCCAACACCCACGCCCTCCAAGTCGACGCCCACGCCTTCCAAGCCATCGTCCACGCCCTCCAAGCCGACGCCCGGCACCAAGCCCCCCGAGTGCCCAGACTTTGATCCTCCCAGACAGGTCAGTGGGCTGCAGGCGGCTTTGTCCCCATGTCCCCCTGACGTCCCTTGCCTCCCGTCCCCAGGAGAACGAGACTTGGTGGCTGTGCGACTGCTTCATGGCCACGTGCAAGTACAACAACACGGTGGAGATCGTGAAGGTGGAGTGTGAGCCGCCGCCCATGCCCACCTGCTCCAACGGCCTCCAACCCGTGCGCGTCGAGGACCCCGACGGCTGCTGCTGGCACTGGGAGTGCGACTGTGAGTCCGGGGCCCCCAGGCCCTCCCCGCATAGGTGGCACGGCTCACTCCGGCTCCCTTGCAGGCTACTGCACGGGCTGGGGCGACCCGCACTATGTCACCTTCGACGGACTCTACTACAGCTACCAGGGCAACTGCACCTACGTGCTGGTGGAGGAGATCAGCCCCTCCGTGGACAACTTCGGAGTTTACATCGACAACTACCACTGCGATCCCAACGACAAGGTGTCCTGCCCCCGCACCCTCATCGTGCGCCACGAGACCCAGGAGGTGCTGATCAAGACCGTGCATATGATGCCCATGCAGGTGCAGGTAGGCACAGCGTGGCCACAGGAGGCTGGCATCAGCTGCAGCTCCCATGGTGTGTCGGCCACAGGTGCAGGTGAACAGGCAGGCGGTGGCACTGCCCTACAAGAAGTACGGGCTGGAGGTGTACCAGTCTGGCATCAACTACGTGGTGGACATCCCCGAGCTGGGTGTCCTCGTCTCCTACAATGGCCTGTCCTTCTCCGTCAGGCTGCCCTACCACCGGTTTGGCAACAACACCAAGGGCCAGTGTGGTGAGTTCCGTGACCCCCATGGCCCCCGAGGCTGTCTGCAACGTGGCCTCTCTCACTGATACAGGCACCTGCACCAACACCACCTCCGACGACTGCATTCTGCCCAGCGGGGAGATCGTCTCCAACTGTGAGGCTGCGGCTGACCAGTGGCTGGTGAACGACCCCTCCAAGCCACACTGCCCCCACAGCAGCTCCACGACCAAGCGCCCGGCCGTCACTGTGCCCGGGGGCGGTAAAACGACCCCACACAAGGACTGCACCCCATCTCCCCTCTGCCAGCTCATCAAGGACAGGTGACCCCGCCCAGGCCTGCCTGTGGCCACGACCTGAGTGTGACCTGTGCCTCTCCCTGCGCAGCCTGTTTGCCCAGTGCCACGCACTGGTGCCCCCGCAGCACTACTACGATGCCTGCGTGTTCGACAGCTGCTTCATGCCGGGCTCGAGCCTGGAGTGCGCCAGTCTGCAGGCCTACGCAGCCCTCTGTGCCCAGCAGAACATCTGCCTCGACTGGCGGAACCACACGCATGGGGCCTGCTGTAAGTGCCCATCTGCCCCTGCCCTGGAGCTGGCAGCCCTCTGACCTCTGCCCATGTCCCTCAGTGGTGGAGTGCCCATCTCACAGGGAGTACCAGGCCTGTGGCCCTGCAGAAGAGCCCACGTGCAAATCCAGGTATGTTGTTTGAGGGTCCACCAGGACCGTGGCCACCTGTCTGACAATGCCCTCCCGCCCCCAGCTCCTCCCAGCAGAACAACACAGTCCTGGTGGAAGGCTGCTTCTGTCCTGAGGGCACCATGAACTACGCTCCTGGCTTTGATGTCTGCGTGAAGACCTGCGGTACGCCACCCACTCACACTGTCCCCTCCTGCGCTAACACAACTTGTTTCTTCCCTCTTCCTAGGCTGTGTGGGACCTGACAATGTGCCCAGAGAGGTAGGCCCCACCGTGTTGCTGGGGGATCCTTCTGTCCTCTCTACTCACCCTTCTTTCCCTGCAGTTTGGGGAGCACTTCGAGTTCGACTGCAAGAACTGTGTCTGCCTGGAGGGTGGAAGTGGCATCATCTGCCAACCCAAGAGGTGCAGCCAGAAGCCCGTTACCCACTGCGTGGAAGACGGCACCTACCTCGCCACGGAGGTCAACCCTGCCGACACCTGCTGCAACATTACCGTCTGCAGTAAGGCCATCCCCTGGGGCCCATGCCACCTCCCCTCACGGCCGCGTGCACACCCTGTCTTCAGAGTGCAACACCAGCCTGTGCAAAGAGAAGCCCTCCGTGTGCCCGCTGGGATTCGAAGTGAAGAGCAAGATGGTGCCTGGAAGGTGCTGTCCTTTCTACTGGTGTGGTAAGCAGGGCTGGTGGGCAGGGCAGGGAGGAAACGAACGGCCTTCTCCGTTCTTTCTCCCAAGAGTCCAAGGGGGTGTGTGTTCACGGGAATGCTGAGTACCAGGTGAGCCCTGGGCTGGGTGAGAGGGAGGAGGGCCCCTGCCTCATGTCTCTCCCTGTGCCCGAAGCCCGGTTCTCCAGTTTATTCCTCCAAGTGCCAGGACTGCGTGTGCACGGACAAGGTGGACAACAACACCCTGCTCAACGTCATCGCCTGCACCCACGTGCCCTGCAACACCTCCTGCAGCCCTGTAAGCGGCCACCCTCCTCCTTCAGCCTGCCCGTTCAGTTGCAGTGGCGTGTCTATGTGCGCAGGGCTTCGAACTCATGGAGGCCCCCGGGGAGTGCTGTAAGAAGTGTGAACAGACGCACTGTATCATCAAACGGCCCGACAACCAGCACGTCATCCTGAAGGTAGGTGTGCACTGCCGGCCCCGACGCGGCCGGCCCTCCCTCACCAGAGCTCCCTGCCCCACAGCCCGGGGACTTCAAGAGCGACCCGAAGAACAACTGCACATTCTTCAGCTGCGTGAAGATCCACAACCAGCTCATCTCGTCCGTCTCCAACATCACCTGCCCCAACTTTGATGCCAGCATTTGCATCCCGGTGAGTTGGCCACCTGGGGCCTGGCTGTGTGTGGGGTCCCGGGCTCATTCTCCTTTCCCTCTAGGGCTCCATCACATTCATGCCCAATGGATGCTGCAAGACCTGTGAGTACAGGGCACAGCCTGGGGGGTAGGCACCCTGCCCTAAGCCGCTGCCCGCTCTCCCCAGGCACCCCTCGCAATGAGACCAGGGTGCCCTGCTCCACCGTCCCCGTCACCACGGAGGTTTCGTACGCCGGCTGCACCAAGACCGTCCTCATGAATCATTGCTCCGGGTCCTGCGGGACATTTGTCATGTGAGTCCCAGGCTGGGAGTGTGCCTGGAGGGGAAGGTCACCCCTCACTCCGCCCTCCCCCCAGGTACTCGGCCAAGGCCCAGGCCCTGGACCACAGCTGCTCCTGCTGCAAAGAGGAGAAAACCAGCCAGCGTGAGGTGGTCCTGAGCTGCCCCAATGGCGGCTCGCTGACACACACCTACACCCACATCGAGAGCTGCCAGTGCCAGGACACCGTCTGCGGGCTCCCCACCGGCACCTCCCGCCGGGCCCGGCGCTCCCCTAGGCATCTGGGGAGCGGGTGAGCGGGGTGGGCACAGCCCCCTTCACTGCCCTCGACAGCTTTACCTCCCCCGGACCCTCTGAGCCTCCTAAGCTCGGCTTCCTCTCTTCAGATATTTATTGTCTGAGTCTTTGTTCAGTCCTTGCTTTCCAATAATAAACTCAGGGGGACATGCTGTACTGTGTGGTTTAGGTTGGTGCTGCAGGG